TCTACTACTTTGAAAAGCTTTTTATTTAATTACATAAAATAGAACCATCCATGAAGTGTTTTTTCTCATTAACCCAAACAAACAAACAAACAAAAAACAAATTTAGGAGTTAGAAAACTTTAGTGTACTTTTCATAGACAGCATTATCACATGTAATATTCACTTCTTATACAAAATTTAAGGTCTTTCTTCTGACAGTTTTCCCAGTAATTTGTGCCACAAATCAATGTGCACATTTTAGGAGGACCTGTTTTGCTTAATGTCCCAAGGGTCTTATTTATAGAATAATTACAGTGCAACATCAAACAAAATGAAGATTCCATTGAAAGAAAATGAAACCTCTTAGGGAGAAAGTATTCAAAATTCATTGAAGAATCACATAAAATTCGTACCATCCTCTCCTGTTGGTTCAGCCACATCTTTTGCTCCACAATCTGGAGCTCAGAGATGTTACTGGAGGGTCTTGCCTGAAGTTCTGTAGATAGGAATTTCTGGAACTAAAATCTATCTTGGCAAATTAATATATTTTCTCAAATGATTAGTCCTTGTTTTTAACAGTAGCAATGTCCAGGTAGACTGTGCACGAGACATTTCTGTGCCTCCTTGTTCTAAAATTATAAAATACTGTGCACTTTGATGATCTTCCCAACCTTTAGAGCCAACTTTATTCCTTTAATCATTAATTATAAATACAATTTAGCTTCTATGACTAAGGGCTGTATAGGCATAGGAAAATGGCATGCAAAGTCATATGAAGATAGATCATTCATGTCCCTGTAACTTGTTTAGCCCTCAACCTAAATTAAATGCATCTTTATCACTACTGTGACTCCAGAAACAATGAAATAGGCTGAGAGCTGGAAATCACATATGACTGAAGTAAATTCACAAACAATGGCTCCATCCTTCTTACTAGCAATAGACTAATGTAGATTATGTGTGTTTTATGGAGCATTCATTACATCCATGTTTCAGAAGAGATAAGAAAAGTGGATGTTGACTTACATTTCAGAACCATCAAGAAATGGGGACCTGGATTTTATTTGCCTGCCTCCTGGGAGCAGCTTTTGCCATGCCTGTGAGTAAAACACCCCTTGCATAAGTCAGTGTTTTCTATTCTCCTCCCCTCCTCCCTGTAAAAGCTACCACCTCATCCTGGGCACCCTGGTTATATCAACTTCAGCTATGAGGTAATTTTTCTCTTTACTAATTTTGACCATTGTCAAATGGGTTCTAATATCTTTTTCTCTTAAGGTGCTTACCCCTTTGAAGTGGTACCAGAGCATAAGGCCACCGGTATGTAGACATTTTGTTCCTTATTCCCTGAAAATGGTAAACCTGCCTCTCTGTTTCTCACCAGTACCCTTCCTATGGTTACGAGCCCATGGGTGGATGGCTGCACCACCAAATCATCCCCGTGCTGTCCCAACAGCACCCCCCGACTCACACCCTGCAGCCTCATCACCACATCCCAGTGGTGCCAGCTCAGCAGCCCGTGATCCCCCAGCAACCAATGATGCCCGTTCCTGGCCAACACTCCATGACTCCAATCCAACACCACCAGCCAAACCTCCCTCCGCCCGCCCAGCAGCCCTACCAGCCCCAGCCTGTTCAGCCACAGCCTCACCAGCCCATGCAGCCCCAGCCACCTGTGCACCCCATGCAGCCCCTGCCGCCACAGCCACCTCTGCCTCCGATGTTCCCCATGCAGCCCCTGCCTCCCATGCTTCCTGATCTGACTCTGGAAGCTTGGCCATCAACAGACAAGACCAAGCGGGAGGAAGTGGTGAGTATATTTTGAAGCCACTACAATGCAAACCTTCTTTCCTACTTATGTTCACCTTTTCCAGATGCTGCTCTGGGATTATTACCCCATGGAATCTTTCACGTCTTCCTGGCTTGGGTCCTACCTTGCTTCTAGCAGTAGGCACGAAACACAGAGCCTGAAATACACACACCGTATCTTCTTACCTCTCCAGGGTTCTTACACCTCAGCAATAGCAGCAGCTCCAGGCAGTAGCGAGCCCCCATACTCCCCACGCAGAGCCCCTGTGCAGTGTGGGAACAGAGAAGGAGACAGGAGGCAGGGAGGGACACTGCTCAAAGTGCTAGAGGAGCCGGCCAGGCAGTCTCCCTGTCTGGAATGCACAACTAGAGGATCTCGGAGGGAGAGAGCCTTGGGTCACTGTGATCCTCTGAGTCAGACACCCTGGGGAGCTCTTAGTTCTGAAAGTCCTCCCCAGGCACAGAAGGCTGAAAGCCCCCAAGCACCCACTAGGAAGAAAAGTGTAAAAGTTAAAAAGTTAAAAAGTTGAGATAAATGAGGTAGACATATGGCAGTTTACAG